GGAAGGATGGATGATGGAAGAACTTTTTTGGTTTTTTGTTTTTGTTTAAATATTTGCAAATCATTTATCTGATGAAGGATTTGTATCCAGAATATACAAAGAACTCTTAAAAGTCAACAAATAACTCAACTGAAAATGAGCAAAGGATTTGAACAGACACTTCTCCAAAGAAAACACATTAATGTGCCAATGAGCACATGAAAACATGTTCAGCAGCATTAGCTATCAGGAAATTCAAATGAAACCACAATGAGACACCACTTCACACCCAGTAGAATAGTTAAAATTTTAAACATAGATATAATAATAAGTGTTGGTAAGGATGCGGAAGTATTGGAACCCTATACACTGCTGGTAGGATTGTAAAATGGTACAGCTACTTTAGAAAACAGTTTGGCGGTTCTTCTCTAAACACAGAGTAATCATATGACCCAGCAATTCTGCTCCTACATATAGATGAAACCCTTTTTCTTGGGGTTCTAGGACGACTTGGCCTGCAGGACAGAGCCCGGCACGCAGGGCCTTTGCGTCTTTTCCCACAAGAAGCGTGGACCATTTCGCCCATCCCAGCCCTACTGGCTTCAGTTTCCCCTCTATGAGAGCCCGCGGGTCTCCACCTGAGAGAATGCAGGTGCTCCCGCGCCGGGAGTGGGCGGGCAGAAGAGCGGGCGGGGGGCGGTCCGGATGCCTCGTCCCGCCCCGCCCCGCCCCTTTCTGCCCTCCTCGGGAGAAGGAGGTGGCCCGGTGGCCCTGGCGGCGCGGAGACTGGCGCAGCGCGGGGAGCACGCAGCGCCGCGGGAGCCCGGGCCAGGTGAGCGAAGCCCGGACGCGGGCCAGGGAGGGACGCAGGTGCTGGAGGGACAGGGAGGGTGAGGGAGCCAAGAGGGGAGGGGACCCCCACCCTGGAGCTGCCCGCGAGCCCAGCGCTCTCAGGGTCAGTCCCTGATGCTCCCCACCCTTTTGCCAGTTCCTTCCACCAAACCCGCTTTTGGGGTCCCCATCGACCTGGATTCCGGCGGAGACACTGTCTGTGACTCCATCAAAGTTTCCTCATGTTCTCTGGGCCTCAGTTTCCACCTCTGGGTAATGGGAACCATAGCCTGTACTTCACTGAAGAGCATTCTTTCTTCTATTTTTTTTCCCACAGGTGGTCGGTTTCTGGGTCTGCATGGCTCAGTAGAGGATGAAGTCCAACCCCCCACGCTCCTCCCTAGAGGCCTGCAAAGCTGCAGGCCAGGGTGAGAAGAGCTGCCCTGTCTGCCAGGCCTGTGGAGAGGTCTCAGGTCCAAGGTCTGGCTCAGGGTCTGAGTCAAGGCCTGCACCAAAGCCTGGTGCCATTCCAGGGCCTGGACTGGGGCCCAAAGCTATTCCAGGACCTCAGGCGGGTTCTGGTACTGTTCCGAGGCCTGGTGCTATTTCAGGGACTGGACCAGGTCTAGGGCCTGGGCCAGGAGCTGGGTCTGTACCTGGGCCAGGAGCTGGGTCCGTACCTGGTCTAGGAGCTAGGTCCGTACCTGGGCCAGGAGCTGGGTCCGTACCTGGGCCAGGAGCTGGGTCCGTACCTGGGCCAGGAGCTGGGTCTGTACCTGGACCAGGAGCTGGGTCGGGACCTGGTCTAGGAGGTGGGTTGGGACCTGGTGTAGGAGCTGGGCCAGGAGCTGGGTCTGTACCTGGGCCGGGAGCTGGATCGGTACCTGGGCCGGGAGCTGGATCGGTACCTGGGCCGGGAGCTGGATCAGTACCTGGGGCAGGAGCTGGGTCTACACCTGAGCCAGAGCTAGGGCCTGGGCTCAGACAGGGGTCTGGGACTGGGCCCAGACCCAGTGAGTCAACAACAACCCCAACACCAGCGCCGCAGCAGAAGACTCAAGCCAAACCTACAAAGGCTGCCAGGCAGAAGGTTCTAGTGACTGGAGGAGGAGGCTACCTGGGCTTCAGCCTGGGATCCCACCTAGCCAAGAGCGGCACTTCCGTCATTCTGCTTGACCGCCGCAGACCCCAGTGGGAACTGTCCCCGGAAACCAAGTTCATCCAGGTACAAGGAACAAGGGTCTTAATAGACTGGGGCCCTGCCCTCATCTCTTCTTCCTCTGGTGCAGGCTGATGTCCGAGATGAAGAAGCCCTGTACCGTGCCTTCGAAGGGGTGGACTGTGTCTTCCACGTGGCTTCCTATGGAATGTCCGGGGCTGAGAAGGTGGGCTCCTCACACACAACACCTGGAGTTAGACCATGACTTTCTCACCTGTCTTGTCTTTTAGCTGCAGAAAGAGCAGATTGAGTCTATAAATGTTGGAGGCACCAAACTAGTGATTGATGGTAGGTGCTCAGAGCCGGGTATGACCTGCTGTTTATTTGTTGCTATGTGCACCTGCTGCTGCAGTCTGTGTTCGCCGGCGGGTTCCAAGGCTCATCTATACCAGCACTGTCAATGTTGCATTTGGAGGGAAGCCCATAGAGCAGGGCGATGAGGACTCTGTGCCATATTTCCCATTGGACGAGGTACCTGTCTTCCGGGAGAGGTGGGCAGGACCCTGGTGGTTCTGTTTTTCCTGGCCTCTGGCAGCACGTAGACCACTACTCCCGAACCAAAGCCATCGCCGACCAATTGACCCTCATGGCCAATGGGATGCCTCTCCCAGGTGAGTATCATGGGGCTCTGCTTGTACCAAATCTGACCCCTGACCACGCTTCCCTGTGTGCTAGGAGGAGGCACTCTTCGGACGTGTGTGCTCCGGCCTCCAGGGATCTACGGCCCTGAAGAGCAGAGGCACCTGCCCCGTGTGGCGGTACGTCATCCCCGCCTTCAGGACCCAAGTCAAAGCCTGTTTATCACCCACTCCTCTCCACCAGGGCCACATCAAGAAGAGGCTGTTCATGTTCCGATTTGGGGACCACAAGGCACGGATGAACTGGGTCCACGTACACAATCTGGTGCAGGCACACGTGCTGGCGGCCGAGGCCCTCACCACGGCCAAGGGCTACGTGGCTGTGAGTCCCCTCTGATGCCCCCAACCACCTTCGCTGACCGTCCCCTCCCACATGTCCCCTTCAGAGTGGGCAGGCGTACTACATCAACGATGGGGAGAGCGTCAACCTCTTTGAGTGGATGGCCCCACTGGTAGGTGCACAGATGCCCACCCACCCCGAATGTTGTTCTCACTCCAGGTCGTGTTTCTTTGCAGTTTGAGAAGCTGGGGTACAGCCAGCCCTGGATCCAGGTGCCTACTTCCTGGGTTTACCTGACAGGTAAGGAAAGGAGTGTGCGTAGTAAAGCCCTCCCCCTGGTCACTGGCCCCCTCCTTCCCTGCAGCAGCAGTTATGGAGCGCCTCCATCTGGCCCTGAGACCCATCTGCAGCCTCCCACCGCTGCTCACTCGTAGTGAGGTAAGTGGGCTGCTGTTATGGGACCTAGGCCCCCCGCCCTCGGATGCCCCGCCTGTCCCCGCAGGTGCGCAGCGTGGCCGTGACGCACACCTTCCAGATAGCCAAGGCCCGCGCCCAGCTCGGCTACGCGCCGGATAAGTTTAGGTTCGCCGACGCCGTGGAGCTATACGTGCAGTCCACGACCCGGCGGCCCCGCGGCTCCACGGCGCGGACCCTCCTGCGCCTGCTGCTCAGGCTGCTGCTGTTCCTCGGCTTGCTCGCCCTGGCCCTGCACTTCCTAGGCCTGCAGCCTCTGCACGCCGCCGTGGAGCGCCTGTGACCGTCCGCCGTCCGCCGCCCGCTAGGGTCGGCCCCGCTGCACCCTCGCCCACGCCCGGCTCCCTGGGCTTGTACCAGCCCCTGCCCCGCCTTCTGGGTTTGAGCGCGCCTCCGCTCCGCCCCTTGAATCCTGGTCACGCCCCCGAGCCGCTCTCCAGACCTAGCCCGGACCGCCGACTTCTGGCCACGCCCCTATCTACTCCCAGACCTTGCCTTGCGCCCTTCCTGTGTTTTGGCCCCGCCCCTGTCCTGTCCCGCCCCGCCCTCCGAAGTGGGCACGCTCCTGCTCCGCCCCCTGAATCCTGGCCACGTCCCTGGTCGGCCCAGACGCGTAGCCCCGAGTCTCTTTCCATGTTTTGACCACGCCCTTGACCCGCCCTTCAAATTGGGCACGCCTTCTTCCCCGCTCACTGATTTCCTGGCCTAGCCCCTGAGCAGACCTCCAGACCTAGCCCCGCCCCCGTTTTATAACCCCGCCCCTGCTTCACGGCTTGGGCACGCCTCTTCCCCGCCCCCTGACTTCAGAGCCTAGTCCTGAGCCGCTCTCCAGGCCTAACCCCGCCTTCATGTCATAGCCACGCCCCTTCCCGCCCTTCCATGTTTGGGCACGCCTTCTGAGTCCTGGTCACGCCTCTGTCCCGCCCCCTGAATCTTTCCTACGTCCATGACCCTCCCTCCAGGCCCTGGCCCTGCCCCTTTTTTCCTCCCTCCGGCCTGTCCGGTTTCTGATATGGGCCAAGGCTCACAGCTTCCTCCGCCTTCTGGACCTTCTCCTAGTCCCTGCCCAGTCCCGGCCCACCCCCAGATTCTCCCTCATTCTGGTTTCGCCCCCTTTCTGGTCCTCCCCGCGCGCTTGAGCCCACCCTTTGGCTTCTCCTTTTGGGTCTGTCCTTGCTCCTGCCTCTGGACCCGGTCCCGCCCTTCTCGCGTGTAATTGAGTCCTGGCCCCGCCCCCTCCCTCTCTGGCTTCACCCCTTTCCAGCTCCGCCTCCCGGGTAGGTTCTCCCCGGAACCAGGCTGCCGCGTCGCTATGGGCTAACGCAGGCTCGGGTGACGTTGGTATGAGTTTGCGCCGTCGGCTGCTGCTCTGTCTGGTAACATTGCATTCGATCCACCCCGACCCAATGTTCTGGGCTTCTCATTCACACAGATCTGTGTGTTGACAGCCAGGGTTTGGGGAAAAACCGAGACTCAAGCTTCTGCCGAGCCCGACTTGGCCTTTTTGGGTTCCTGTCTGAGGATGACAGCATAGTAAGCACAGGTTTTAGTACCAGAAAGAGCATGAAAAATTTAAAAAAAAAAACTCTTAAAATAATTGGATGTCTCGATGAAGTACCAATAAAGCTATAATGGGAAAAATAGAGTTTAGTTGGTTATATTTTATGATTTAG